GCATTTTGGGAGGCTGAGGCTGACGGATCACCTGAGGTTAGGAGTTCCAGACCAGCCTAGCGAAATCCCCTCTCCACTAAAAATACAAAGATTAGATGGACGTGGTGGCACGCGCCTGTAATCCCTGTAATCCCAGCTACCTGGGAGGCTGAGGCAGCAGAATCATTTGAACTGGAAAGGCAGAGGTTGCTGTGAGCCGAGATTGTGCCACTGCATTCCATCCTGGGTGACAGACCCAGACTCCGTCTCAAAAGTAAAAAACAGGCAGGGTGCGGTGGCTTACGCCTGTAATCCCAGCACTTTGGGAGGTTGAGGAGGGCGGATCACGAGGTCAGGAGTTTGAGACTATCCTGGCCAACATGGTGAAACCCTATCTCTACTAAAAATACAAAAATTAGCTGGGCATGGTGGTGCGCGCCTGCAGTCCCAGCTACTCGGGAGGCTGAGGCAGGAGAATCGCTTGAACTCCTGGAGGCGGAGCTTGCAGTGAGCCGGGATCGTGCCACTGCACTCCAGCCTGGAGACAGAGCAAGACTCCGTCTCAAAATAAATAAATAAATAAAGTAAAAAAAAAAAAGGAACACTTGATCCCTGAGAACAAAGTCATCTTCATTTATTTCTCTTTCCAATCACAGGAAAAATAAGTCACAAAACCTTGTACTTTATTACAATGCCACATTGTTCTGTTTTTGAAGTCCTGGAAGAGGTAATAACAGAACCCCGTATCTGAGCCACTTCGCCTAGGTTAGACCCACTCAGCAACTCCCGTGCTGAAGACAGGAGACCGAGCGGCTTGGGCCCCCGGCCAGAATTCTCAAGACGCTCTCGCGAGAGCCTTCCAACCGCCGCGAGCTCTCGTGAACACTAGTTCTCTTCAATCTCAGCACCTCCAAGGGTCAGCACCTCCCCTCCGGCTCCCTCCGCTACCGCGGGCCGGAACTTTTGTCGATAGGAACGGGTTTGCACAGTTGAGTGTTGTCGGCCGGCGTGAAGGAGACTAGGGGGCCATCCTCTTCCTTTCGCCGTCGCCGCCGCGGAGCGGAGTCGAGCCGAGCTGATTTGATCGAGGAGCGCGGTTACCGGACGGGCTGGGTCTATGGTCGCTCCGCGGGCCGCTCCGCCGGCTGGTGCTTTTTTATCAGGGCAAGCTGTGTTCCATGGCAGGGAACTTTTGGCAGAGCTCCCACTAGTAAGCGATCTTCCGTCTTCTCACCTGGGGCCGGTTTTTGGGGGAGCTGTGAGGACGGGGCCTGTGACTCCCCTGGGCCTGGATCCCAGCTCAGTTCCGAGTGCCGGGGTCCTCACGGGAGACCGCAGCGGTCAGAATCAAGATGCGCTTTTCTGAGGCGACTCCCCTCCCCGCCCCCAGCCCCAGTTTCGGGGAGGGAAGGATCTGTGAGGGGGAGGGGTGGGAGAGAGTTTCGTCTCCCGGGAAGGAACGTTTCGGAGTTTAATTTCGGATTCTTGGTTTAGCTAGGCCGCGGGGGGTCGGATAGAGTGGGCACAGGTACGGGAAGTGTGACTCAGCTCAAGACTGTGAGGCTACCTGTTCAGGACAGTTGTGGCGTGCTTTTACCTGGGGTTTCTTCGGGTGATCGGCGTCGTGGTCTTTTGTCATTCACTGTATATCTTGAGTGGATTTAATATTATGAGGAGAGGAGAGAGTCTGGCTTGTTTCTGCCTACTAACCGCTTCTTGCGCGTACTTTATGTCTAGATGGAGTTTTATATTGATAAGGTATAGGGCAGGTGCCCTCTAAATTTATCCATTTCATTAGCCTGTGCTTTATATTTTGTTTTAAAGGCCTATTTTTCCAGTGACTTTGTTTACCTGTTTCTTTAACCTTTTTCATGAATAAGTTCTTGTTTCTGTCAGTGACCATGTGAGAGCTAGAATAATATTAAAAACATTTATCCCTAAATACATTTGTTTAAGCAGGCAGGAAGGTGCGTTATGGGGTAAATTGAACATTTGAGTAGGCTTTCCACTGTATAGTTGAAAGATGAACAGAATTTGACAAGGTATCTTGGTATAATTTTTTATGCTAAGAAAGCATTAGTAAGTAATTTAAATTTCGATTCTGTGAATAGGATCTGTTCCTGATGTTCATTTTTTAGCCCTTTGCAAAGAGAAAAAAAGAAACAATGAACTCAGTAACCTATTTAAGGAAAAGCAGGTTTTCCTCTTGCTATAAAGTGATTCTGTGGAGATGACATGTTAAAGAAGCTTTACCACTGATCATATGTGTGTGTGTGTATATATATGTGTGTGTGTGTATGTATATATATATGTGTGTGTATATATGTTGCATTGTTTTCACACACTGAAATATTGCTTGGGCAAAATTAAAGTATCGAAAGTTTAGGTATTGGAGTTAGAGCTCCTGAAAAAAAAAGTTTAGGTAGTGGAGAAGAGATATTCTGATAAACTCTGAAAGAAGCTGAGAGAATTGACAAGTAGCTGACTGTTGATTTTTCAGTTTTTCAACTTAAAAAAAAAAGATCCTGCCTTATTTTCAATAGTGTTCTCATTATGCTTTCATTTATTCATAGCATTCTAAAAATATGTTTTCACTTTTCAAATATAAAATTATTATAAAGTTAAGTGTACTTCTTTGAAACTATTCTTTTCTCCCAATTCAAATAGTCCTAAAAGAAGGGACCACTTTGCCTTGCTCAAATCCCTTGAGCAGTCATGGAGTTTCTTATCTGGAAAAGGTAACGAGTGTGGAAGACAAGACAATTCTGGAAAAACAAACGAAAAGATTATGAAAGGCCATTGTCTTAGGTGAATTTGGTGAAAGAGGGCAATTGATATTACTTGTTGATTTTCTGTAACATGTCTTTTCTAGTTTGCAATGGATTTTGGATAAACAAGATCTGTTGAAGGAGCGCCAAAAGGATTTAAAGTTTCTCTCAGAGGAAGAATATTGGAAGTTACAAATATTTTTTACAAATGGTAAACTTTTTTAAAAATTGGTTCAAATTGTAATACATTTAAAATTTCATTATTTGCCTTTTAGTTATCCAAGCATTAGGTGAACATCTTAAATTAAGACAACAAGTTATTGCCACTGCTACGGTATATTTCAAGAGATTCTATGCCAGGTAGGATTGTTTTTATTTTATTTATTTGAACTATGATATTTAACTTTGTTTTATCATATTTTAGGTATTCTCTGAAAAGTATAGATCCTGTATTAATGGCTCCTACATGTGTGTTTTTGGCATCCAAAGTAGAGGTATAAAACAATTTTCTGTTCTTCATCAAAGTGGGTTAACATGTACCTGCTTTTCTTTCTTTAGGAATTTGGAGTAGTTTCAAATACAAGATTGATTGCTGCTGCTACTTCTGTATGTAAGTGCAAAAAGTATATCTGCTTTAAGGATCTCAGTTTAAATTTTTTTTTTATTTTCTGCAGTAAAAACTAGATTTTCATATGCCTTTCCAAAGGAATTTCCTTATAGGATGAATCATGTAAGTATATGATATAAAATGGAACAATTATCGACATTTCATTGATAATCTTTGTTTTAAACAGATATTAGAATGTGAATTCTATCTGTTAGAACTAATGGTAAGTAAATCTTCTGTGATTAATAGATTAAATTATACATACACATTTTTTAAACTGTTTCTAGGATTGTTGCTTGATAGTGTATCATCCTTATAGACCTTTGCTCCAGTATGTGCAGGACATGGGCCAAGAAGACATGTTGCTTCCCCTTGCATGGTAATTAGAACAGAAGTTATTAATAGTGTAACTTTCAGTAATAATATGATTTACATTTCTATAGGAGGATAGTGAATGATACCTACAGAACGGATCTTTGCCTACTGTATCCTCCTTTCATGATAGCTTTAGGTATGTAAGCATGGTGTGCCTTTATGAGTTAAACATGGACAGTTGTCTCTCATTTTCATTTCAGCTTGCCTACATGTAGCCTGTGTTGTACAGCAGAAAGATGCCAGGCAATGGTTTGCTGAGCTTTCTGTGGATATGGAAAAGGTATTCCCTTAGTTGTATGTAAACTTGGATGTCCACTGAGAACTTTTCAAATATTTTCTTCTAGATTTTGGAAATAATCAGGGTTATTTTAAAACTATATGAGCAGTGGAAGAATTTCGATGAGAGAAAAGAGATGGCAACCATTCTTAGTAAGATGCCAAAACCAAAACCACCTCCAAACAGGTACTTTGTAGACTTTAATTATTGATGTCATTCAAACAGCTACCTTTGGATGCATTTTTTGCAGAAATTCCCTGAGTGATTCTCCACTAGTGGCAGGGCCTGAAGCTGCAAGATGATGGTGGACAAGATAAGGCAATAATCCTATTGCCAAAGTTACTGGTATTTTCAGTTTTAGTTATTTTTAAGTATTCAGCATTTTTATTTTAAGTATTCAGCATTTTCCAGGAAATTACCATATTTCTTGCTGACTTATAAAGGTTTGCTGTATTTATATATGATTTTATTATGCCTTTGGACAACAGTTTTGGTTTTTTTTTTTTTTTGAAGAACACTTCTTGTTTTTCATAAATAGTAGGAATAGGATTTTATATGTAAGATTTAATTTTATAGGAAATTTGTTTAGAAGAAGCTGTAATCTCTATGTTGAGTGATACCTGTAATAACAATGAAATCCCATACCCTAATTTAAAGTTTTTGAGTATATATGGACACTAACTTCCAGAATGCTTGTTATATGTGAGGGCACAAAGTTATATAAGAATAAAAACATAAAACCAATGTTTGTTAGTCTTCTGGATTTTAATTTTTCA